GGCTCCCGGGCACGGCGGACAGGGGACGCGGGGCTAGGCCGGGGAAGGGCTGAGGCGGGCAGGAGGGGAAGGGGAGCCCGGAGCCTGCAGGGAGCTGCGAACAGGAGCAGAGCTCCCAGGAGGGTGGAGGGGGGAGGGAGGGACAAGACGCCGCCTGTAGGGCGACGCAGGCCGCAGACCAGGTCTGTGCTATATCCCGACATGGATAGGTGTGGTGGAGGAGGACATGAAAATAAACGACATGAGGTTGACTTTGAAGGAAATATTTCCTTGAGAGACCATTTTCTTGTGTAAATGGCCTTGTGTAATTTTTCTGGGTCCATGAGCTTGTGTACTTGTGTTATCATTTACACAAATGTGTGTTCCATGCGTTTGTTTTTGTGGCCACAGTTGTCTTTTGAGGGAACAGATGTCTCCCCGTGAAAGGCTGATGTGGGATCGATCGCATACCTCTTGAGTAAGACGTTAGCGGGAGATGAGGCTCGCACATAGTCTCAAACTCTCGGATTTGAGGACTGAGCAGAGCTAGGCTGTGCCTTCTGATGGGCGATGCTCTGTGGATGTCCCTGGTGCTTTGGTGAGCTGTGTCATGAAAAATAGAACATCTGATTCCATAAAGGAAGATGTGAGATTGACCTGGCTTAATTAATTTTTTGCTATTTCTGTATCTTGTCTCAGAATCTATGGCTAGGAAGTTTTGGCTGGGCTATATATTTCTTCAGTTGGGGGAAAATTGGGGCAAGAAGGGAGAGATTTAGCTTTTATATCATTTTAAAACTTAAATATGCCTTGATTAAGCTATCAATCTTTTATACAAATTTTTTTTAAAGTTTTATTTTTCTGTAAACTGCCAAGGGCTAGGAAAGCTATTCTGCCAATCAGCCGTATGGTTTTCTTTACCAGGCATAATTAGCAGTCCTCATTGTTAGACCCCTTGGATATAGATATTGATGAAGGCAGTGTTTGTGGAGAGCCATCTGTTGGCCAGGTGTGGCAGAGTAGACTGGGTCAGCCCTCGGGCCTCATGGTCCCCACCAGTCTGTTGACTTTGTGGTTCTGTTATTTTTTTCTCACTTACCTTTGCCTTTACTACTTATCTACATTTTTGCGCAGCTTGCTCACTTCCGACAGAGAAAAACAAAAGGTGACAGTTCGCATTCGGAGAAAAAGACGGCGAAGAGGAAGGGCTCGGCTGTCGATGCGTCTGTCCAGGAGGAGAGTCCGGTAACCAAGGAGGACAGCGCACTCTGTGGAGGAGGG